TATCCATCACCTCAAATTGATGAGAATACTAAATAGCTTCCCTTTTAGATATTTTGTAGTATACACTACAATATTGTTAAATATAGTCACTGCAGTGTGCAATAGGACACCAGAACTTACTCCTCCTATCTAGCTGTAATTTTGCATGCAACCAATCTCTCCCCATTCCTCCCCAGCCTCTAGTAGCCACTATTCTGCTCTTTACTTCTATGAGATCGCCTTTTTTTTTTCTTGAGATGGAGTCTTGCTCTGTTTCCCAGTGCAGTGGCGGGATCTTGGCTTACTGCAACCTCCACCTTCCAGGTTCAAGCAATTCTCCTGCCTCAGCCTCCTGAGTAGCTGGGATTACAGGTGCCCACCACCATGTCCGGCTAATTTTTGTACTTTTAGTAAAGACGGGGTTTTACCATGTTGGCCAGGCTGGTCTCGAACTCCCGACTCAGGTAATCTGCCTGCCTCGGCCTCCCAAAGTGCTGGGATTACAGGCGTGAGCCACCACACCTGGCCATTACACATGATCAACTTTTTTAGATTTCACAAATGGGTGATTTTGTCTTTCTGTGCCTTATTTCACTTAATGTCCTTTAGGTTGATCGTGTTGCTGCAAATGACAGGATTTCATGCTTTTTAATGACAAAATATTATTCCATTATGTGTATATACTGCATTTTCTTTATCCACTCATGTGTTGATGGACACTTAGGATGATTCTGTGTCTTGGCTATTACAAATAATGCTGCAGTCAACATGGGAGTGCATATTTCCCTTTGACATATCCATTTTCTTTGGATACATACCCAGCAGTGAGATTTCTGGGTCATATGCCACTTCTACTTTTAATTTTTTGAGGCATCTCCATACTGTTTTCCATAATGGCTAGATTCGTGTATATACCCACCTAGAGTGTATAAGGGCTCCATTTCTCCATATCTACACCACAATTTGTTATTTTTTCTCTTTAAAAACATTTTTAGATTGAGGTGTACACGTGTAGGTTTGTTACATGGGAGTTAAAACATAATCCTTTCTTTTTCTTTTTCATAAATTGAGACAGGATGTTGCTATGTTGCCCAGGCTGGTCTTGAAGTGCCTTGACCTCCTAAAGTGTTGGAACCACAGACGTGAGCCACTCCACCCAGCCTAAAACTTCATCTTCTTTGGTAAATGTGCTTTCATCTTCAGCATTCCAGACAAAAACAAAATCTTCTTTTTTTTTTTTTTCAGATGGAGGCTTGCTCTGTGGCCCAGGCTGGAGTACACTGGCATGATCTTGGCTTACTGCAACCTCTCCCTCTTGGTTCAACTGATTCTCCTGCCTCAGCCTCCCGAGTAGCTGGGATTACTGGTGTGTGCCACCATGCCTGGATAATTTTTGTATTTATGAGATGTCATAAATCTCTCCAAAATAGGATGAGATGAACACTTTTAACAAGAGAACAGGACTCTATATAAATCGCTGTGGGCTCACCACCTCTAAGGAGGAGCACTGACTGAAGACAGGTGAGTGTGAAGCAGAGGCATGGATCTTACACAGACCAAAGATACCTGTTTCTACCTTTTCTAGAAAAATTGATGAACTGAAGAAGACATGGTCCATTATGCCTTACAAACTTACACAGTGCTTTGGGAATTCCAAAGTACTCAGTGGAGAGAGGGTGAGTAGAGGAAGATGTCCCCATCAAAGCCATTGTATTCTCAAGCTAATTTTTGTTTTAAAAGTGTTTCAGGAGCCGTAGAGCCAGATCGTCATCATGTCTGCATTGTGGCTGCTGCTGGGCCTCCTTGCCCTGATGGGTGAGTGTGGCTGATTTTTACAAATGACTTTGATGCCTTAGGCTGAACTTTTCTCAACTTGTAGACTTGTCTGAAAGCAGCAACTGGGGATGCTATGGAAACATCCAAAGCCTGGACACCCCTGGAGCATCTTGTGGGATTGGAAGACGTCACGGCCTGAACTACTGTGGTAGCTATGAGCTTTCGCCCTCTCAACCTATCAAGCTGCATCATTCCTTTTGCGTTTGGTTTAGGAGTTCGTGCTTCTGAAAGGCTGGCTGAAATAGACATGCCATACCTCCTGAAATATCAACCCATGATGCAAACCATTGGCCAAAAGTACTGCATGGATCCTGCCGTGATCGCTGGTGTCTTGTCCAGGAAGTCTCCCGGTGACAAAATTCTGGTCAACATGGGCGATAGGACTAGCATGGTGCAGGTAACTCTTCATCCGTTGACACATGTGGCCATACGTGGCTTCTTCTCTGCCTCCTTCCCTGCAGGACCCTGGCTCTCAAGCTCCCACATCCTGGATTAGTGAGTCTCAGGTTTCCCAGACAACTGAAGTTCTGACTACTAGAATCAAAGAAATCCAGAGGAGGTTTCCAACCTGGACCCCTGACCAGTACCTGAGAGGTACGTGTAACGCTATCAGTCAGTTGTCTCAAAGGTCAGCATTAACCTATCTCATGCATTTCAGGTGGACTCTGTGCCTACAGTGGGGGTGCTGGCTATGTCCGAAGCAGCCAGGACCTGAGCTGTGACTTCTGCAATGATGTCCTTGCACGAGCCAAGTACCTCAAGAGACATGGCTTCTAACATCTCAGATGAAACCCAAGACCATGATCACATATGCAGCCTCAAATGTTACACAGATAAAACTAGCCAAGGGCACCTGTAACTGGGAATCTGAGTTTGACCTAAAAGTCATTAAAATAACATGAATCACATTAAAGGAAGAATTTTGACCTGCATTTATAATATGTAGTGTATGTCTGTGTGGATC